ATCCTAATCCATGAGGTAGCTGACCTTGAACAAAGACACTGCAAGATCATGACAGACATAGCTAAAAGTGTCTAGATTGTCTAAAAATAAAGAAACAACAATGAAGGTATGTAAATGCCTGATTATTCTAGACTATTTTGTTTCTATGCCATGATTTTGAAATATCAAGTTTCGTGTAGAGTCAGTAAGAGTCTATTCAGTAGGTTTCCATCCTGTATGATTAGAATAAAGCCTGACTAGCAATGTCTTACTTGTTAATAGTCTTCAGCATACTTCATCCTGAATACGCCATGCTTGTCTCCTACCCATCTGAAGACATACGTTGTTATACACACACGTACACACACGAACGATATAAACTAAAGATTACAAAAGCACTCATTTGGGCCCAAGGTAGTATTTTTCTAATTAAAACCACTCCACCTTAAGAAAAAAAATTGCAAATTCATGATTTGCATATCAGGATTCATTCCTGAAAGCTTTAATTGCTCAAATGTAATTTGTTGAGTACCCATTTCTGCAAAAAAAAAAGAAAAAAAAAAAAAGGAGCTGTGCCTGAAACTGAACCTTCAAAATAAGATGAGGTCTCTGGAAATTCTTGCAGTCTGATCTGAGAGCTTGGCCTTTTTCTAAGTGGTCTGATAATGTGGTGTCAACGCACAGGAGACTCGATCTAGCCAGGAAGCATCCATCAGACAGTCACATGTTGGGAAAAGTTGTCCGTTCTCTCTCAAATTCTCAAAATACTACTGAATTTTGTTTCTGGCTCACAATACTGCTTGCTTTTGGGTAGTGTAATATCCCATTGCCAAATATTACACTGGCAACTCTACTGATAGCAGTGGATGTGACTTTGACAGAGAAACTGCCCAGGATGTTCTGTTGTAGCATGGGGAGCTATAAGGCATATGTCATTTGAAAAAAAGCACTGCTTGAACAACATATTTCATAACTGTTTTTCCCTTGGCAAGTCTAAAATAGATATGTGGGAAATAGCAGATGAATCACGGGCAGCTTGAAATTTAGTCATAAGCATAAATGTTCTAAGAGTGTACAACAGGACTTTGCGTCCGTCAGTGAGGATAACAAGTCTGTCATTGGATAGATCCTAAGTGAAATTAGATATAAAAGAGAAATGAATTGAATTTACTGGACAACATTCTTCAGATCTGCTGGGACATATTTTCATTTTCTGTGAGTACTGGAATGGATTGGGACAAGGTACGTGTTAAAACTTTAGGCTAGACAGAACGGGAAATGATGTACTTCTTTTTCATAATTTTAGTGAGCATCTCAACATCTTTTGTGAAAAAGGAGAACGTGGATGTCACTGGCTTTCACTTCATGTTTTGTGAGTTCCACTTTTATTTTTCTGTTACCAAGTTATTATTATTATTATATTATTATTATTGCAGAGGTCAGCGCTGCTTTTGGGGTGAAAGAAGACCATCAGCAAACCTCAGCCTTGCGGCCAGGACTCCCCCGTCTTCTGTCGGAGTCCGCCGGTCCGCAGCCTGCGGCAGGGAGGCCCGGGCACCCGCAGGTGGCGCCCCACGTCCGTGTTTGCGCCCTCAGCCGAGCTCCAGGCGCAGCTGGGAAACCCAGCGCGTCTCCCCGGGTCCTTTGAGCGAGCGCGGACACCGCAATTTAATAAATAAGCGCAAGCGCCAGCCGCTCCACCAGTCCGAGGTCCAGAGGAGCAGACACACAGACCCGGGCCGGAGGCCCCTCTTCTAGCCCTGCGGGAACCGGACAGTTCCCCAACTGGGACTCTGGAACCACAGCTCCTAAATCATCAAATTCTCAAGCTTTTTTTTTCCCTCTCTTCGTCCCAGCCATCCCAGTCTTCTTCTTCTTTTTTTTTTTTTTAACTTATTGTTTTTTTCGCTCCTGTCATTATGAAAGTGGTCACGCCATTCAATATTAAGACTTGGAGGGAATTGGGGAAAGAAAAGAAAGAATCTAAAAGAAGAGAAGCGACCGGTGCTTTTAAGGGTGTCTAATTTTCAAAAGAGACGTCTGGGAGTATTTTGCTCTGGGCGTTTGGGTGAGCAGGACCGGGGCGTTGGAGGGTGCGGCCAGCTCCCACTCGCCTCATTTTCTCTAAGCAGAGCAACTTCGCGGACAGCGGAGCTCGCCCAGCATGGATGTTCCAGGTAACCACCCCCGACCTGCCCTCCCCTCCGCATGCAAGCGCCTTCTGCGTGGATTTTAACGAAGACTCTCCCTGGTCCAGATCGAGGGGTGGAGGAGGTGGAGAGAGAGAAGGGAAATCATGTAGGATCGGGGCTGCGGACAGCGGATATTTATCAAGAGCCAACTTCTCTGTTCTTAGAAAGAATACTGGAAGAGTTAATGGGAGGCTGTGGGCGGCGAGGGGGCGGCTTCTCTGCGTGTCTCTGGGCTGGTATTGAAATGGCCTGTCTGCTTTCCTGGGAGGAGCGGGGACGGGGCAAAAGTGCAGACGGGCGCGTAAGTTCGCAGAAACCTGCAGGGGCTGCCGCCCCGCTGAGAAAGAGAGAATCCCCGTGGTCTGGAAACCAGAGCTGGAGAATAACCCAAGCCTGGGATTCCGTCGTTGGAATCGGTCCTTCGCCTAAGAGAGGAATCCCAGGGGTTTCACCCAAGGGGGCTCGCTAGTGGCTGCAGGGACCTTGGAAGTAGGTGTTTGGCTTTACTGCCCGTGTGTGTGGGTGTAAGGCTTTGGGTTCTGTGCCCTGACAGGTTCACAGGCGCCTTTCTTCTGAGAACGACCCTGGCCTTGAACGTCAGAGCCGGGGACGAAGGCCCCCGGAGGCTGCTGCGAGCTCCGCGCGTTCCTTCGCGCCCTTCCGCGCCGCTCGCGCCGGCGCCGGCCTCCACCCCCGCGCGCCGCCTCCCACCAGTCCCGATGCAGGCGCCCGGCCGGGGGCCACTCGGGCTGCGGCTGATGATGCCCGGGCGCCGGGGGGCGCTGCGCGAGCCGGGCGGCTGCGGATCCTGCCTGGGGGTGGCGCTGGCCCTGCTGTTGCTGCTACTGCCCGCCTGCTGCCCCGTGCGGGCGCAGAACGACACGGAGCCCATCGTGCTGGAGGGCAAGTGCCTGGTGGTGTGCGACTCCAGCCCGTCGGCGGACGGCGCCGTCACCTCCTCCCTAGGCATCTCCGTGCGCTCCGGCAGCGCCAAGGTGGCCTTCTCCGCCACGCGGAGCACCAACCACGAGCCGTCCGAGATGAGCAACCGCACCATGACCATCTATTTCGACCAGGTCAGCCGTCGGCCTGCCCACCCCGCCCCCAGCATTGTGTGCTGTGTTCCCTCTTCTTTTTCAGGTATTAGTAAATATTGGCAACCACTTTGATCTTGCTTCCAGTATATTTGTAGCACCGAGAAAAGGGATTTATAGCTTCAGCTTCCACGTGGTCAAAGTGTATAACAGACAAACCATCCAGGTGGGTAGATTTGAAACTGGATCCTTTCAGGTTGGTCTGCTGAGCTCTACTCTCTGCATTTTAGGTCAGTTTAATGCAGAATGGCTACCCAGTGATCTCGGCCTTTGCAGGAGACCAGGATGTCACCAGAGAAGCTGCTAGCAATGGCGTGCTGCTGCTCATGGAAAGGGAAGACAAAGTGCATCTCAAACTTGAGAGAGGCAACCTCATGGGGGGCTGGAAATACTCCACATTCTCGGGCTTCTTGGTGTTTCCTCTATAAACACAGAGCCCCCTAGATGGTGGGGGAATGGCAAACTGGACCCAGGACTCCGCCCTTTAAAACACCCTGAACTTACTGGAATTGGACACCTTGTTTCCAACCTCCGTCAGACTGTTGCAGTAGAAGAATGATTTCCTTTGAAACCTCCAGTACTTTTGTTTTTGTTTTTTGGAATACTGACAATTCCTCGGGAACCTGGCCTCTAATTAGTTTTAGATGACAAGGTCTTAAGGAGAAATGAAATTATCGATTTGAGCAATTTGTACCTGTGATTGTAAAGTCAATATCGGATTTTATTGTTGGGACCATGGACCTCTTTTGTTTGTATGTTGTATTGTCGTCCCAACGGAAGGAGAGCTCCTGACTCCAGGATGGGCTGCAGGTTGCAGTCAGGGCTTGAAGTAGGAGCCCAGCAAAGAACCACCTGCTGGACAGTCCTTGACATGTGTTCTGTGTGTGTCTGTATAGCCTTAAGAAAAAGAATGGCTTCACTTTCATTCTGTATTCTTCCCCCCACCATGTGGCTGGGAGGACTTGGGAGGGGGATGGGGACATTGGGAACCTGTCAAGAAGTGCTTTATCCAGAGAAGCAAATTTTGCACGATTGGACTGCAATTTTTGTTTTGTATTGTTTGTGTTTTTTCTTGAAAAGCTTTACTTTTCTTTCCACACTCAGCTCTCCCTCCTCAACCCCACTTTTATTTTTCTTGCTGGGGTTGAGGAGAGAAAATATAGAATTCCTGGATAAGACCAAACAAAACAAAACATTAAAATACCTGTATGTTTTGTTTTAGACGAGACCAAACTAAACAAAAAGTATCTGTTTATCAAAGTAAAAGTAACACAATGGACAATTCTGCTTATTCTCTCAAAGAGATTCTAAGATGCACCTTTAGAACTATTAATAGCAACCTGCATTTTTTTTTAATTTATACTTCAGAATCCTTTAAGAACCTGGTGTTCCTGAGTGGTCCTGAATCATATAAGTTGGTAATGGAAGCTGTAATGACCAAGTCCCCTAAACATACTATGTCTTTGCCACGTGTGCTGTGACTTCTCTGTGGGTGATTTAATTTATTTGGATCCACCTCTGAGTGAGCGCACAGTGATCAGGTGCTTCAAAGCCAACAGACCAGCTCCTCTTCCTCCGGATCCTCTTTTGATCTGCCCAGGAAAGGGATGCATTGACACTCTCCTGCATGCACCTGGCGAGAAGCCACCTGAAAGTCACTGTGGTTAAAGATATTGGTGGAGGTACCCCAGGAGCACTGTTACAAATCCTTCTTGTTTTGGCATCTCGTACAACATTATTAAGACACAGCTGAGAGTTGATGGGTGTGTAATGCATATGCCAAGGAAATGTCACTAATCCCAAAGCAATCAAAAAGGAGACCTCAAACCAGATGTTAATTTGTTCTTTGTGTAACAATGTAACCAAAATATTGATGATAAAAGTCATAATTTAAGATTCAGAATAAATGGGTTTGATGTCTGGCTTGCTGTCATCCTCCACTTTGTCTCCCAACT